TGGAAGAGACAAACAGGATGCAGAAAACATAGGTGACGTTTGTGATGGATGTGAAGGAGAGAAACTAAAGCCGAAAAGGATAGGAGAGTTCTCAAGATATGATGATATGTTGGATGAGGTGGACCGGGAAGGCCATGCTGGACCTACCACCTGAACCACACCCCCCTACGCGAATCCACTGGCCTCTGTCCATTCAGGTGGAGCCTGTCACCCCAGCCTCGGCTCAGAGAAACAGCTCTGAGCAGCTCTGACCTGTCACTCCAGCAGCTCTGACCCATCACTCTCTGCTGAAGTCCTTTCATGGGCGCTGGTGGGCAGGGGCCCAGCTCCTCGGCGAGGGGCCTCTCCTGGCCTGCCCCGTGGGCCCTGCCCTTCTCCCAGGTCCCCTGTGCCTGCAGCCGTGCGCAAGCCCGCAAGCCGGGGAACTCTCCCTCGGGCATGCAGGCCTCCCCGCCTCTCCAGGTTGCCTGGGCCAGAACGCTTCTCCATCCACCTCCCTTCCTGACCCTGGGTTTGGAGGTCTCCTGCCCCCAGGCCGAGAGTAGGTGCTCCCACCGCTACCTGCCGCATCCCGCACAGCCCCCTGCCCGCCCTGCGAGGGCTGGGGCACTCCTGTCCCGTGGGCCGCCGTGTCCCCGGCACCCCATGAATCCGTGTCGAATGAATGAATGTCTCCGGGCCGGGACCTGGCCTCATTCACATCCGATCTTCCGGGCCCTCCCCGCCGCGGCGGGGGCCGGAGCGCCAGGGCTGGATTCGGGGAGGGGGTGGCGGGGGTGGCTGCCCCGCCCTGGGGCCGCGTTGAGCCGAGGGGACGCCCCTCCGGCTGGCTGGCGAGGCCGGGGTCCAGCTGGCGGAGGCCGCGGCCAGGCGGGTGCGGGGCGGGAGGTGGCGCCGGGCGCTGAGTGGCGGCTCCGGGTCCACCCCTGGCGCGCGGGTGCGGGCGGGAGGGGGGAGGCGGGAGGCGGGGAGCGCAGGGGCGGCGGCAGGCGGGAGGCAGCAGCGAGCATGTGCCGCGGAGCCCAGTAACCAGGGACGACCGCGGCCACACCGCGCCGGCGCCGGCGCCCAGCCCAGGCAGCCCCGCGCCGCGGCGCCCGGACCGCCCGGGCCTGCCCAGCGGCCGCCCCACGCCCCGGGCGCCCCGGCGCCGACAGCCGCGCAGCGCAGCGCGGGCGCCGCAGACAAAGGCGCGGCCCCGGCCCGGCCCGCCCGGCCCAGCCGCTCCTGCTGGGCGCCCCAACCGGGTCCGGCCCGGGGGGGCGGGGGCCGCGGCCGCCGAGGATGGGGAAATCCAACAGCAAGTTGAAGCCCGAAGTTGTGGAGGAGCTGACCAGGAAGACCTACTGTGAGTGCTCCCAGCCCCCAGCCCGCGCCCCGCTAAAAGCCTACTTTTCTGCTTTCTCTTGCAGTTACCGAGAAGGAGGTCCAGCAGTGGTGAGTAGCTGCTTTTTCTCAAACCGTAGAGGTTACCCTCTCTGGCCCGGTCTGCTGCCTCCAGGTACAAAGGCTTCATCAAGGACTGCCCCAGTGGGCAGCTGGATGCGGCAGGCTTCCAGAAGATCTACAAGCAATTCTTCCCGTTCGGAGACCCCACCAAGTTTGCCACATTTGTTTTCAACGTCTTTGATGAAAACAAGGTGAGCTGGGGATTGATGGGGCCTGCGGCAGCTGACTGAGGCAATCCCCTCTCTCTCCTGTCAGGACGGGCGAATTGAGTTCTCCGAGTTCATCCAGGCGCTGTCGGTGACCTCACGGGGAACCCTGGATGAGAAGCTACGGTGTAAGTCCTGCCCCCTTGGCCCTGTGTGGCAGCAGGATCACTCAGCAGTGCTGCTTGCTTACAGGGGCCTTCAAGCTCTACGACTTGGACAATGATGGCTACATCACCAGGAATGAGATGCTGGACATTGTGGATGCCATTTACCAGATGGTGGTGAGAAGCCGGGTCTCGTGTGGTTAGGGGTGAGGGCCCACCCCCGCCTTGTCCGTCCCTGCAGGGGAATACCGTGGAGCTCCCAGAGGAGGAGAACACTCCTGAGAAGAGGGTGGACCGGATCTTTGCCATGATGGATAAGGTGAGGTGGGGGGGCGGGGCTGGTCCTGGACCCTGCACCCTCAGCCGCCTCTCTCTGCTCACAGAATGCCGACGGGAAGCTGACCCTGCAGGAGTTCCAGGAGGGTTCCAAGGCAGACCCGTCCATTGTGCAGGCGCTGTCCCTCTACGACGGGCTGGTATAGTCCCAGGCTGGAGCTGGGTGAGTGCAGACTCGGGGCCTGGGGTGGGTCTCTTAACCCATCTTGCCTCCTTGTGTCTTCCAGATGCCTGGGAACCACTCACCTCCTTCTGTGCCATGAGGCCACCTCAGCCCTGACACCAACCCCGTGCGTCCACCCAGCCTTCTTCCGCATCCACACACAGCCGGCTGCCCTTGACCCGGGAGGCCCCGGCTCTCCTCTCCCCTGTCCTGCACCCATCCCCCGCCTGAAGCCACCGGCTCCAATTGCCAGCAACCTCTGCTTGTCCGGAAAACGACAACACGAAATGGAAAAGGCTACAGCCCTCTGCATAAACCAAGGACTTGGCTGCCTCGCAGGCAGCCTCCGTTCCTCCCGCTCTCTTGCGCGTGTGCTTTTGTTTTTTATTTTGAACAGACGTTTTAAAAGAAAAAAAAACAACTACCTTCTGTCCTAGAAGACACAGACTGACAGATGGGGTGAAGGCCTGGGGACCTCAGAGAACTCTGCCTTGCCCTCGTCCCTCGTCCTTCGGCAGCCGGAGAGGCTGTGGGTGGGCCGAGGGTGTCTAGGGGTTCTGCCTGGTCAACGTTATTTGTCGTCCCATCTTTTGGCAGCAAAACCACCTGCGTGGCTAGGATGATTAATTATGAGGATGATGATTTTTTTTGTGATAACAGTATTGTGCTTTTTGTGGGGAAAGTGAGGTTTTTTTTTATATACATATATAATTGATATCTTTAATTTATTGGTTGTTAACTGTTGCTGCTGCCTGGTGTGTCCTCAGCTCCCAGGGCTGCGGGCCCACCGTTTACATGTGCACGCCCTGACCCACCTGCCCACGCCGACTTGGGAGGATGGTGGCCTGCAGCGGCCAAGAAGCCAAAAAAAATTTTTTTTTTTTCAGATACTGTGCTTGATTTTTGGAGAGGGGAGAGGTGGAAATTCCTAAATGGCTAATGCACTGTTCCCTCCAGCCCGAATGCCTCCTGCCAAACCCCTTTTCCCTGCTGCCTCTGTCCCCGCATCCTTGTTCTCCCCTGGGTCCGTAACATTTTTTCCGAGGATGAACAGGGGACATCTTTAGGTTTCTCAACTCTTGCTTTGGTGTTTGCCGCAGCATGGAAAACAGGGCGCCTAAGGCTGGGAGCTGGAAGAAGGGGCATTGGGTACCCAGGCAGAGTCAGGAGAGGTGGTCTTTGAAGTAAGTTAGCAGAAATCAAGGGGACCCCCGCCTCCTTGGGCTGGGGAGGGGATTTCAAGATAGTTCATGACTCTCTCCCGCTCTGCCTTCCCTCCTTCCTATCTGCTTTTTCCAGTAAACTGCATGGTGTCCTTCCCTGGCCTTCTCTTGGCTCAAAGGCTGGGAGGGAGGGAAGGAGAGAAGAGTTCCAGGCAATCCCATCAATATAGTCCCTACACCTGGGGCTGCGGCCCACATGTCTTCACGGAGGCTTCCAGCGGTGCCTGCCACTGAGGCAGGTGCGGCCCCAGGACCATCACCAGGAATGCGAGGCCACCCTGGACCAGAGGTAGGAGCCCAAGGTCCGGCCCTTGCTCTTTGATTGTGGGCAGCCTCCTGCCCTCTCTGGGTCTCAGTTGCCCCATCTGCAGAGCGAGGAGGCCCGGGCTGGTTGGTCTTGAAGGCCCTTTTCCATGCCGACATCATGTCACTCTAGGCCTGGGGTTCAGTTTCCTGTGGCTGGTGATGCTGTGGTTAAGTTTGCTTGACCCCAGCAGCCCGAGGGACTGTCTGAGTCACAGCACAGCCCCTATTGCGTGGCTGCTGGTGTGTGGGGTCAGTTCCAGCAGATGAATGTGTCATGTGGCACACCTTGTCCCTTCCCGCAGCATTTCCTGGTTCCCCCCAGACCCTTGAGCGCTCTTTGGGACCCAGAAGGAGTCCTTGCACAGGGAAGGCTTGAGGTGAGAAGCCGCTTCCCAGACTGTCAGGGCCAGGCCTGGGTCTAGAATTCTTGCTGCTGCTTTGCAGAGTCAACAGCCCATCAGCCCATGTTTTAGAGGGGACACTTTGGTCCTCGGTTCCCACCCTCAGCAAGCAGGCCTCCAGCCCGAGGAAGGCCTCTGCCGTAGTGACGTTGCCGTGTGGGGCTGCGTGGCTGTTCCCCTTGGCTGGAGCATTCAGCCAACCCCAGCGTCCCCCCTGAGGCGTTCATTGGCAGCCCCCTAGGACTGCACGCTGGCCCCACGGTAACCCCCCCTCCCCCACCAACATCCTGCAGGGATGGGGTCAGTGGTTCCACCTTCACAGGCCACTTTGAAGGGTGGATTCTTTGAGGCCCCTGCCAGTCGGCTCCCTGCTCAGCTGCTGGCCCGGGCGACCTGGGACTCAGCACCAACGGCTGAAGTTTCTCAGCTGGGCTCTGACCTGGGGTCTGGGGCAGGGAACGAACATGGTGGCTTTGGGCTGAGAGGATGAGGGAGGTCTTTCCCAGGTCAAATTACTTTCCTTTGGCCTCTGCCTGAGGCTCGATTTGCCTCTCTGGTCCAATGGGACTGACACTGTTGTACAACCTGACCTGTGGCTGAGGGTGTCTGGGCTTAAGCATGTGGACCCCTTCGGTGTGTCCGGCCTTCCTCCATCGTCCTGCCCTTTGGCCTTTTGGTTTGAAGCCACAGGTGTGGCTTCTGGCCTTAGCAGATGGTATGCTTGCGGACCGCAGCCCAGCATGCCGGTGGGCCCACAGCCCGAGCCAGCCCAGAGCTGCCGGAAGGGCCGCCCTTCCCGGCCCTGGCGGGGTGCTGGACACTGGCCATTTTCACTAGAGTTTGCCTGGCAGGGACCGATCTCTGCCCCCTCCTCTCCCCAGGCCTCTGGCTGCAGTGATGCCGCAGAATCCTGAGCCAGGTGCCTCCTGAGCAGCCCGTGCGCCTCTCCACAGCGGCGTTTGCCACCCAATGCGGCTCGCTTCAGATGCTCTGATGCAGAGGGCACGCCCATAGTCCCTCTGCAGAGCCTCGCACTGGGGCCAGGGCAGGCACCAGCCCCAGGCGGCCAGTCGGCCACGGCCTGTCCTCTTCCTCGTAGCGTCTGCTCCTCACTTTGTGTTGATGGTGACTTAGGAGAATGTTCCGATTTTCCATGATCTAAGCAGGCCACGTTTAAAATAACATCAAGGCAAGCGTACGTGTCACCCTCTGTACTGACATCTCTTCCCCTGAAATGCTTTTCAGTTTGACAGCCCGTTTCCTAGACAAGTGCACCTGGGGTTTCAGGAACTTTGTGTTTTTTCGGAGGGGGTTGGTGGGGAGGTCGGGATGCCTGGGATCCCTTCCTGGAGAGGCAGGCTGTCTCTGGAAAAAGCCTCCATTGCCCACCCGCCAGGCGGAAAGTCACCCTGTTCCCAGCGCGGTTTCAGCATTTAATTTTAAGGGAGCTAAGGAAGCGCGGCGCGCCCCCTGGTGGTGGTAAGCCGCCAACGCACCTGGGGGCTGCAACCCCACCGGACGGGTGGTCCGGAGGGAGGCTGGAGCGGGGAGGCGAGGAGGGGGCTGTGAGTCCTCAGAGGCCCTGGGCCACCACATTTCTGGCAGCGTTTCCCAGACACCCCTCTGCTAGGCCATCCCTGGATAGCAAGTGAATTAACTTAAGGGCACTGTGATGGGAAGCCTTGCCCCCCTCTTTTTTTTTTTTTTTTAATATCTGCGGAATAAACCCAATGGTTAATTTTTGAATGAATAAAAGGCTTTTGTTGAATAAACAGCTGGTCCCATCTTCTGTCTTGGCATCTTAGCATCCAGGCTCAGGCTCTGCCCCTTCTCCAGGATGGGGTAGCCCCGAGTCGCCCTCCCCAGTCTGCACATTCCCTGTTGTCCCTGTTCCTGCAGTGGCTCCCGGCCCCAGGGAGGCCCACCTCACTCCCAGCCTGACTCGGTGGCTGGCTTCCTTCAGGACTTTGCGCAAGTCAGTTCTGCTCATTGGGTCTCAATTTCCCCATCCCTTGGATGGGAGCAAGAGTCTCTGCTGGGCCTGCCTCGCAGGGGCCTGGTGAGACCCAAATGTGAGTGTCATCATCAAAGCCCCTCACAGAAGTGGAGGACGGTGCCCAAGAGTAGCGGTTTGGACTGCTGCTGCCTCCCACCCGGAGCCTGCCACTTGGGGGAGAAATTGGTATAATGCTTGCAAAAACAAACAAACAAAAGGCAATGTCTTCTGGTTGTGGTTATTTCCTTTCCTGCTTGCCTCCCCAGCCCCCTTTGAGTCTCTTTTTGGGGTGCCGTCCTGTCTGAACCTGCCGGTGTGTGTCTCTGGGGCCAGGGTCAGGGCGAGGCCCAGGGGTGGACAGGGGCCGTGTAGCATGCCCCAGCCTCCCCAAGCTCCTGCTGTATGTCGTCCATGTCACGCCAATTAAACACGCTTCCTGGACTTGTCCTCGCCTCCCTGTGTGGGCCTGTTGCTTTGTCTGTTT